CCTGGCTAACAGGGTGAAACCCCGTCTCTACTAAAAATACAAAAAATTAGCCCGGCGTGGTGGTGGGAGCCTGTAGTCCCAGCTACTCGGGAGGCTGAGGCAGGAGAATGGCGTGAACCTGGGAGGCGGAGCTTGCAGTGAGCCGAGATTGCGCCACTGCACTCCAGCCTGGGAGACAGAGCTAGACTCCGTCTCAAAAAAAAAAAAAAAAAAAAAAAAAAAATTAAGAGGACTGCAGGCGGCCAGGCGCAGTGGCTCACGCCTGTAATCCCAGCACTTTGGGAGGCCAAGACCGGCAGATAACCTGAGGTCAGGAGTTCGAGACCAGCCAGCCAACATGGTGAAACCCCGTCTCCATTAAAAATACAAAAAAATTAGCCGGGCGTGGTGGCGGACACCTGTTAATCCCAGCTACTCGGGAGGCTGAGGCAGGAGAATCGCTTGAACCCGGGAGGCGGAGGTTGCAGTGAGCCGAAATCGCGTCACTGCACCCCAACTTGAGCAACAAGAGCGAAACCCCGTCTCAAAAAAAAAAAAAAAAAAAAAAAAGACTGCAGGACTGCAGGGGAGTATAGAGCCAGATTTCATTTAAAGCAGGAAAAGGAACATCCGGCATTTGAGGACATAGATTTCGCTAACGACAGAAATGAGGCTCAGAGATTACGTGACTTGATTAGAGTCACAGTGAGCATAGCGGAGGATGGAACCAATGCTTTAACTCTACACCGAGGCATAGTGCTCCATTTATGGCTTTTTTGTGACGTAACAACTAGGATACACAAGCAAATGGACCCCACTAACCAAGAATCAGAAACCCGAAGGCCCGAGGATCTGGGCACGACAGCGGTTAAGCAAGCGCAGAGCAAGTCGCTGGCCGCGCAATGCCCGGTGGGTCTTGCAGTTTCTTGGCTGGGCATGGCCGGAAGGGAGGAGAGAAGGACGCATTGCATGGCGGGAGATATAGTCTTTGCCGGAAGTCCCTCCTCCCTCGGACGCCTGGCGGCGCCGGCGCACACTGCTCTTCCTTAAGGGCGGGAGTCTCGGTTTGTGGTGGCTTCGCTGAGGCAGTGGTGGCCGCACTATACCGTTAGAAACTCAATTTCCCGGAGGTTGTGAGGCCCTTTGAGGCGAAATCGCTCTGGGCGTGAAAGGAGCAGGCGTTGGCAATGGAAGGACCACCGCGACCTCAGGCTGACCGTAGGGAGGGATCTTGAGGGCCCTCCGAGTCCCCTGGGCTTGCGCTTTCTTTCTTTGCAGCCACCGTGCCTACCGCGAGGATGAGCTCGGCCTCGGTCACCGCTTTCGAGAAGGAGCATCTCTGGATGTATCTGCAGGCGCTCGGCTTCGAGCCAGGCCCGGCAACCATTGCCTGCGGAAAGATCGTGTCGCACACGCACCTCGGAGTGTAAGGAGGCCGGGGCCGGCGGGGCGAGGGAGTTTTCTATTTCTATTTCATTTTTAACCACTAGGAACATGTTTGACAAGCTGAACCGTGATGCCTTTCATATAATTTCTTATTTTTTGTTTCAAGTTCTGGACCAGTCTCTCACCAAAGAAGTTTTCAAGTAAGGAAAAATAATTTCATTTTCTTAAATTTATAGTCCTTACGCTTTTATTTTTGTTTTCCAGATTTTGTTGGCCCCCATTTGACCAAAAAAGTGACACTGAATTCCGAAAACATTGCTGTGAATGGATAAAAAGGATTTCTGTAAGTATTCTTTTTGTTAGAAGATACAGACTTCTTCAAATCATCTTATTTCTTTTCTTCATAGGGTGAATGTGGAAGTAGCTTTCCTCAAGTTGTTGGTTCACTATTTCTTTCTCCTGGTGGTCCTAAGTTTATTCATCTGATGTATCATTTTGCAAGATTTGTTGCAATGAAATATATTAAATCCAATTCTAAAAGTAAGTTCAACTTATAAAAGATTTTTTGTTTTGTTTTCTATAATCTTATTTGTGTTCTGTGTAGATTCTTCTCATCATTTTGTAGAGACATTTAACATAAAACCACAGGACTTGCACAAATGCATTGCCAGATGCCATTTCGCACGTAGCAGATTTTTACAAATTTTGCAAAGACAAGATTGTGTTACCCAAAAATATCAGGAAAATGCACAGTAAGTAGTACCTTGATAGTTAGAAAATAATTTTATAGTTGTCATTTTGTATGTTTTCTTGCAGATTATCAGTTAAGCAGGTACGAAACTTGAGATCTGAATGTATAGGATTGGAAAACCAAATAAAGAAGTAAGTGACTTTTAGAGCTAGAAGTTGCCTTATATGACTAATTAGATTATTTAATTTTTATTAGAATGGAACCCTATGATGACCACAGTAATATGGAAGAAAAAATTCAAAAGGTGAGACAACTTATAAAAGGAGAAATTTAATCTGGACTTTAATATTTTGTTTCTGTTTCCAAAGGTTCGGTCTTTGTGGGCTTCAGTGAATGAAACGCTCATGTTTTTGGAAAAAGAGAGAGAAGTTGTTAGTTCGGTCCTTAGTCTTGTTAACCAATATGCTTTAGATGGAACTAATGTTGCTATTAATATTCCAAGGCTCTTACTTGACAAAATTGAGAAACAAATGTTTCAGGTAAGCATTTGATATTAAGGAAGCTTTTGAGATCACCAATTTTTTTCTCCTCCTGATTCCTTAGTTGCACATAGGAAATGTTTATGAGGCTGGAAAACTGAACCTCTTAACAGTTATTCAGTTATTAAATGAAGTCTTGAAGGTGATGAAATATGAACGTTGTCAGGCTGATCAAGCAAGATTGACGGTAGACCTTCACTACCTTGAAAAAGAGACCAAATTTCAGAAGGAAAGATTATCAGATCTGAAACATATGAGGTACACTAAAAAGATCTGTTATTTTACTGTGGCTTTTGAATAAAGTTTTTTTATGCTATTATAGGTATAGAATAAAAGATGATCTCACAACTATAAGACATTCTGTTGTTGAAAAGCAAGGAGAATGGCATAAAAAGTGGAAAGAATTTCTTGGTTTGTCTCCTTTCAGTCTAATTAAAGGTTGGACTCCAGTAAGTAATGTTGACTTGCCCCTGCCCTCCCCTTACTTCAAAATTGTGAATTTTCTGTTTTAAGTCTGTAGATCTTTTACCACCAATGTCTCCCCTTTCGTTTGATCCTGCCTCAGAAGAAGTGTATGCAAAGAGTATTCTTTGTCAGTATCCTGCTTCACTTCCAGGTTGGTTATTTATTTATTTTTTTCTCTTTGAATTAAAGAGTAACCAATTTTTAAATTTCTTTAGATGCACATAAGCAACATAACCAAGAAAATGGTTGCAGAGGAGACAGTGATACCTTGGGAGCGCTACATGATCTAGCCAACAGGTAAAACAAATTTGATTTTCTTTTGTTAAACATAACTTGGATTTGTTGTCTTTTTTCCTTTTAGCCCTGCCTCTTTCTTGTCGCAGTCAGTTTCATCATCAGATAGAAACAGTGTTACAGTACTTGAAAAGGTATATTTTAAAATAAGTCTCAATTAATTCTGAGGGTTTAACATTACATATCTGTCTTCTTCAGGACACAAAGATGGGAACTCCCAAAGAAAAAAATGAAGCAATTTCTAAGAAAATACCAGAATTTGAAGTGGAAAATTCTCCATTATCAGATGTTGCAAAGAATACAGAGAGTAGTGCATTTGGAGGGTCTTTGCCAGCTAAAAAAAGTGATCCATTTCAAAAAGAGCAAGATCATCTGGTAGAAGAGGTGAGAAAAGACTGTAATGAGTATACTTAAATATCTTTGCTTTACTTTTTCTTTTCTGTTTTAGGTTGCCAGAGCAGTTTTATCTGATTCACCACAGCTCTCTGAAGGAAAAGAAATAAAATTAGAGGAACTAATTGACTCTCTGGGTTCTAACCCCTTCTTAACAAGGAATCAGATTCCCCGTACTCCAGAAAACTTGAGTAAGTTAATAATGCTTTCTGTTACTTTTTTCTAGTAAACTGTGTTTTTCTCCCCTTTAATTAGTAACTGAAATTAGGAGCTCATGGAGAAAAGCTATTGAAATGGAAGAAAACAGAACTAAAGAACCAATTCAAATGGATGCTGAACATAGAGAAGTATTGCCAGAATCATTACCTGTGTTGCACAATCAAAGAGAATTTAGCATGGCTGATTTTCTCTTAGAAACCACTGTATCAGATTTTGGCCAGTCTCATTTGACTGAAGAGAAAGTTATTTCAGATTGCGAGTGTGTGCCTCAGAAACATGTGCTGACCAGTCACATAGATGAACCACCAACACAAAATCAGTCAGATTTGTTAAATAAGAAAGTAATTTGCAAGCAAGATTTGGAATGTTTAGCCTTCACCAAGCTTTCAGAAACTAGCCGAATGGAGACATTCTCCCCTGCTGTCGGCAATAGGATAGATGTGATGGGTGGCAGTGAAGAGGAGTTTATGAAAATATTGGACCACTTAGAAGTTTCTTGTAACAAACCTTCCACAAATAAAACTATGTTGTGGAATTCTTTTCAGATATCAAGTGGAATTAGTTCTAAGAGTTTTAAAGATAATGATTTTGGCATATTACACGAAACTCTCCCGGAAGAAGTTGGTCATCTAAGTTTTAATAGTTCCAGTAGTTCAGAGGCCAATTTTAAACTGGAGCCAAATAGTCCTATGCATGGTGGCACTCTTCTAGAAGATGTTGTGGGAGGGAGACAGACTACTCCAGAATCAGACTTTAATTTACAGGCTCTTCGCAGTAGATACGAGGCTCTGAAGAAATCTCTTTCCAAGAAAAGGGAAGAATCTTACCTCTCGAATTCCCAAACACCCGAAAGACACAAACCAGAATTGAGCCCTACTCCCCAAAATGTACAAACAGATGATACGCTTAACTTTTTGGACACCTGTGATTTGCATACTGAGCATATAAAGCCATCTTTACGCACGTCCATCGGTGAAAGAAAACGGTCTCTTTCACCACTAATTAAGTTTTCTCCAGTGGAACAAAGATTGAGAACCACAATAGCATGTAGTCTTGGAGAACTACCTAATTTAAAGGGTAAGGTTTAAATAGACCTATGCATATTCACCTTTGCTTATACTTTTTTAAAATCAATTTGCAGAAGAAGACATTTTGAATAAGAGCCTTGATGCAAAAGAACCACCGTCTGACTTGACAAGATGAAGACGTACCCATTTAATATAACTATGATGCACTTAAATTGAAGCTATGCCACAGGATAGAAAATGAATTACAACTTAAATACATGTTGGAAGTGTAACACTGTTTTTCAAGGTTTAAAAAAATTCCTAATGCCTTTTAGCCTTCTTTAATATTTTTAGGTAAGGAAAGTATGTTTGGATTTTTTCCTCTTTGTAGGTATATGAGATTGAAATGTGAAGTATTTGGACAACAAACGTCAAGCAATGGGAAGCCATTTTGATTTCTTGAGTAATCTTGTAAGCATTAAGTGAATGACAAAGTAGTAGTGTAACTTATTTCTTATGTTATAACTTCAGTCAATTAATATAAGGATAGTTTTTGTTGTATGTTCACTAAATGGTTAATATAATAGCCATTGAATATACTAATCTTTCATCTTAGAGAACTATACAACTTTTATTGTTTCTTAATGGAACATTCTGGCTAACCAGAAAAAGTGAGAAAAGTAGTACCTTGGGATGTGTAGTCAAGATGACAAATTTTAAGACTGGAAAAGCTCTAAACAGGCTTAATGATTCTTCAGGTAGAATGATCCTGAGAAGTGATGTTTGATGGAATAAAGTGCATGTGATGATTAAGTGAAGACTGGGGCAGAATGATTTAAAAAAAGGAAAAAGATGGAAGATGAGTAGACACTTGCAAGGAACACTGTCAAACTATAAATCCATTCAGTGGGTTGTATAACATTTATATTTAGTCTAATTTAGACTTTGATAATTTAATGCTACTTTTATATTTTAACAAAAATATAAATTAAAATTTTCATTAGTCTGTTTTGTTGTTGGGTTTTTTTGTGAGGTACTCCCTGTTGGGGGAAAGGAACAAGGAACAACCATCAGAATCCCCCAGTCCCTACAGAATAGCCTCACAGTAACTTGAGAAAACTGAACTTGGGGTTAAATAACTTGTCACACTTGCAGTCTCCTGCCTCACTCCTTCAGGTGCCCTGCCTAGAAAAAGACTTGTGTCTAGCATCCAAGTGAACACATACTATTGCCCTCTGTGAACCAGGAGGAATGGAACAGGCAATGGAAGGGTGATAGTACCTACAATACCCTTTGTAGACCCCATCTCACTACCATCAAAATCTTGTCCACTAGCCCCCAAAAAACTGGCAAGGAAAGAAGGTGGAGGGGAAATTTATGGAAGTAGATGGCTTAATAGTTATTTCTTTTATCTTGGGCTGCCTTTCTCTAAGTTGGTTGTCCTGTCCCAGTGTGAAGACCCATCTTTTTGTGAGAAAAGACAAAAGAAAGCACATGTAACTACCTTCTTTGCAATGGAAAAGGAGAAAGAAAAAATCTTCTCCTAAGTTGCTGTTTTCTTTTATTAGTTAATAAAACAAATCAGGGACTATGCAGGTCTATGGGGAAACCTTTAGTCTGCTTTAAGAAAACTCAGTATCTGAAAATCTTAACTTAGCATGTGATACTGTCTTATCAGCATCTGCAGAAGTGCCAAAGCCACTGCTAGACACTTAATGTGTATTATTTCATTTAATTATATTTTAAATGTGCTTCCTTGGTAATTCTTAAGCTCGAGAAAGAGTTTGAGAACTGCTGCTAGGAAATAGAGATTCACATTTAACCCTGTGGTACTTTTAAGAAGCAGGTACGTTGTTGCATATATACTTGGGTAGAGATTGGTAACTATCTGATAGGGAAGCTCAAGTTGGCCACCCAAGTCTGAGAAACCCTTAATTACTGAGAATCAAAAGAGCAGAATGTCTGTAGACATTTTGGATTTGTAAAAATCACATTGTTGAGTTATACCTGTGATGGGCTGAAAGTTTTTGGCATTCTTTCCTGTTCTTCATATGCCAGTACCATAAACAAAAAGTATCTCAGATCTGTCACTTTCTTCTCCTAAACCAATGTGATGGCAGCTTTTTGCCTTCAGCCTTTTCCCTATCCAGTATCTCCTACATAGTTACCTTTTGATCTTAAGGAACTGTTTTGATTGGGTCACTTCCTTGCCTAAAATTCCATTGATTGTTCATTGTTAATTCTAAAATAGAGTTCAAATTTAAAGGCATGTAAGTTCCCCTGTAACGGATTTCCTCTACTCCCCCTTCCGCTGTAATCTCCCATTTTTTTACTGAAATGCTTCAGTGAGCATGGGTCTTTAGAGGTCTTGATATACAATTTTCCTGAAGCAGGAATACCTTGCTTTCCTCTACTAGTTTACCACAATTACAGCTCTCTTTTAAGCCTCAGAAAAAAATCTCACTTCCGTCTTGAAGTCTTAATCCACGCTTTTTATATCCATGTGCCTACTCCTTCTCTGAAATCTCCTATGGTTTATCTTTTTATTCATTTAATATCCCACGAATTGATTTTATTATATATTTTTTATGGTTGCATGTGGTCTTTCTAGTTATAGCAATATACACATACATGCATAAATACATATACACCTATGTAAATGTGTGTTGGGAGTATGTATTCACACACATACATATACCCCAAGGCCATGTGTCATCTTTATCAATATTTAAGTTTTGGAATTGTTTTGTTTGCCTCCTATATCATGGAATAAATGGTAAAGAGGGCTAATTTATTACTCTAAGTGGATTTCTTATTACATTAATATCAGACATATAGAATGTACTTTGTTTTACTATTTGTAAGATACAAAGGTATATAAACTGACATACATCAGCTTGAAACCTGAGATAATGCTAAAATGTTCTAATTATTTTAAATGTTTAAAGAGGACAACCATGTAATGTTGCTAAACATGAAAAATGTCATCAAGTGGAATAAAGAATAGCTGAAGTTAACATTTGGGGGAAATTGAGCTGAAAACAAAAATATGAGTATTTTGATACCTTTTCTTTACCATGAGACTCTTGACTATGAAGTCAAATTTATCTAAAGGAAAAACAGGAATTCTGGAGACCTGTGTAAAAGCAGACTATTATCTTCCTACTGTGAGAGTACTAAAATTAAAATACGTTTAATGACGTTTTCCTCAATGTAAAAGCATTGAAGTAAATGTTTCTTTTATGTTGCAGATACATAGTTGCTCTAGAGATCACCTTTTTCTTTATGCATTGTGAATAGCAGTCTGCATCCTAAGTTTAAAATATTTGAGAATCCTCTATGGGACTCTCTGTAAATGTTTTAAATACTGTTGTTTTCAATAAATATTTTATACTATCTGGCTCTGGAATTTCCTATATAATCTCAAAAA